GGCTGTGGTTAAGGAGTCAGAGCCATTTGATTGGATTCACTGGCTGCTTGGAATGTGGGAGGTACTGCCCTTTTGCATTCCCCTTAGCCTTTTAATCTTCCAGCCAAATGTTCACATTCAACAATTTTGTTTAGCTGGCAATCGGAACATTTCAGTATCTAAAAGGCTGCTGTCATGGCAACTGAGATTAGAGCGTGGTGTCGTTTCTCCAGTTTTTGTGTGTTCTTTTCACTTTCCAGTCACAGAGGAAACTGGGTGAAGAATGGAAGAATTAAATTATTCATATACATGCAACTCATCTTCAGTTAGAGCAGTATAAATGTGATAAATATGAATTACATAAATGAAGAGCAAACAAGTCATGGTGGATCTGGGGTGGGGGAGGGAAGAAAGCACACTGCAATTTAGATTCACTTCTGATCCTATACCAGAGGAAGCTGTGCCACCAATCTTAGCCACTGGAGTTGGCACAGGGGCCCCTCAAAGGCTTGGATCCAGGGGCTTGGATCCTGTAGTGTTGGCCATTCTCTGTCAAGTTGGGCGTTGGCTCAGGATCTCAAACATTATTCCTTAAGGCTTTCCTCCCCACCCCCACTTCACCCTGAGAATGACTTCTCTTAAGAATGCTTTCATCCTTGGCACACAGAAATGGCACTCCCTTGCATGAATGCCACCCAGGAAAGTAACTCTAATTCCACTAACTAGTGGTTGCATCAAATTAGGCATCAATTTAGAAAATGCTTCCTACTGATGTGAGAATACCTATTTAGAAAGTAAAGATTTAGTAGGACCAGAAGCTTCACCTGAAAAAATATTTCAACACTGAGGTTTTTTGACATTTTATACAGTGTTTTAATTTCCTTCAGCCTGGCTTGATTATCTGAGTTTGTGAAGAGTAAGTGCCTGGAGAGTGAAGATTATTAATTTTCAGCAATCAGATGTGGCTCGTGAGGGGCCACATGTGAAAACCAAAGGGGGGAGTGTATGTGTGTGTGCATTTTTTTTTTTTTTTTTTTTTTTTTCTGGTTGGAAGGTTCACAGGAGATTCATAAGACTTGCTGTCACCGGTTAATTTTCATAGCATGCATGCTTAAATGTCTATTTTTGGTCTGTTTATTCTGTTTCTTCACTACACAAAGTCATGTAAAACATGATAAATTGGACCTTATGAAACCTAATTAAATCAATGAGTGTTCTACTCCTTTATGTGGAAACCACAAGTATGTTGTAAAAGTCGCCACTCCCTTAATACGTGAACAAAATCAAAACATGCCATAATTCTAAGATGTTTGAGCTATATTTCTGTAGCCCATTTTGTGGTTAAGCCACCAGTGACATGTCTGAATAAGTAGATTTGATGGGTTGGCTTTTGGTTGTTAAAACCTGCCTCTCCACCTTCCCCTCCTTTCTTGTGAAGCATAATAGCCTTGTATTGAAGCTCTTCTTTATGTATCCTCCTAGCCATCTTACAGTTTTGACTTATCAGATAGGGAGGCATTCAGCTGGGCTTTATAAATAAACAGTTTATATGTAAAGTTGATGGGTTTATTTGATTTCTGGAAAATTCAAAAATATATACAAAAACTCAAAAATCCTAAAAGTGGCTGATACTTAAACAGAAGTGAAAGGCACAAGAGGTCATATAGTTGTGTCTCAATACCTATTCAGGGAAGAGAATTATTTCTGTAATATCATATTGCTTTCATTAAGATGGCCCTGGTCATAAAGGTGGTGTCTACAAATGGACCTGTCCATAAAGGATATCATTCATTTTATTTTATTCTTTTGTAGAGTCCTTTTTATACTTCACCAGGGAATTCTGGCACATTTTCTAAGTGAGTGTGAGCAGTTTAAGAACATATTTTGATTAATGAGTTTTGTGGACATTATGCTTTTTTTTTTTTTCAAATATAGTGTCCCATATGAATTCTGCCTAGAGTGTAGTGTATCTACTGTGAAATAAAAGGGCAGAGGGGTCACTTGCTATAATTAAAGAACAGAGTCCATTGTTGTCGGACAGCAAACTGTTTTGAAAGCTACATAAGAGGTTTAGCTGTTAAAGACGTTGGTAACTAAGGGTGGCGTCCAAATCAGCATTGATCCAGCTCCTTACTTTTCTATAGGCCTCCTCACAGGGTGACAGGGCTTTTTGAGGGAGGGGGCTGCCCTTTCCCCAAGAACACATGGAACTTAGGTATTTGTGTAATCAGACCCATCACTGAATTCTGACTTTGGTGTGTGAAATCCGTTTGCTTTGCTGGAGAGAGAAGGAATATGCATAACTGATCAAGATTGTCCTATAGGAGATAAATAATGTTTTGCAACTTTTAATAACTTTGCAAATAGTCTGTAAAAAACGGTGGGGGGAGGGATTGATAGTCCAAATGTCGTGAGGTTAAGAATGCTCTTCAAGTGAAATTGCTTGGCTGCAAGATGGTTTTAATTAGACTGTTATAAAGACTTATTTTTCCTAAGCAGCATTTTATAGTTAGTAAATGAAATGTATGCCGAAAGTGCTAAGCAGAAATCTCCCTAACCACAGAGGTGTTCAATAACCAGATTCGAACAACATGGAAAGTACCATCTGTTCTTCGTTTTCAGCGTGAAAAAGAGGGATTGAATGGCTGCGATTTGCTCCAGTTTCGACGGTGTCTGTGTGTGCGCGTGTATTCTTTTTTAATTTAAAAAAGTTCACCTGGTACTTCATAGAAACTTGAAATTGCAGTAATATGAGCAACACTGTGAAAACACATGTTCCTGCATTTATTTTAACCAGTTCCACTTTTATTTAAAAGATTTCCAGAAGCCCAGCCATTGAACACTTTATAATGGTTATACAGTTCCTGCAGGCAATCACAATGAGCGGTCAGCTTTTCCAAAGATCTGACTATTTAGTCAGTACTTGAATTATTCTGTCAATTTTCCCCCTGGAGGCAAGGAGGGGAAAAGGCTCTCACGCCAACTCTGGTCAGCGTTTATCAGTTAATCTAATTGTGTGTGATATTGCTGTGGACTGGTGTTTACTATACATAGACCTTGCTCTTGTTCAGAGCTGTAATCTAGGATTGTTGATAATGAGGAAAATATCCTTTTAAGGAAGGGTAACTTTTGAGTCCTTGACTTTTAGACACTAAGAATCTTGGTTCTGGGTTTAGTTAGAGCCCTGGGTAAAACATTATCCGGCCTTTGTTTGAGGTCTTTTATTGAAGCTAATGACTGGGCTTGTGCCTCCCTGAGATAAATGACATTATCTCTGAGTGGCCTGACAGGAAACAGACATGTTAATGGTGAAGCTGCGGGGAGGATCTGCTTGGGTTCTGACAAAAGAGTCGAGAAAGGGACCCCTGGTTGTGGTCATTAACACATAATGCATTCTTGCTCTTCCTAAGAGGCCCTTGATAATTGGAAAGCTATTTTAGCCACAAGCACTTAAATCATAAATCTACTACTCCTAGTTCTTTGCATTCTTAAAAGTAGCAAAGTAATGTGTTTTTTGTTAACAAGTGTGTGATCTGGTTTTTTAACGTGGTGGCAGCTCTAGGCTGCCTGGGTAATGACGTGTGGGAGAGCTGCACGTTGAATTGTTTTTATCAGTTGAGATCCTTCTTTGTCTTTCAGCATTGCTCAGCCATCCCTCTACTTTAATAAAGTGAAAAGTGGGTACAGAGCTGAAAATAAGTCATTTTTATGCTTGAAGATGTCTTGTGGGAGGGGGATAAAATCTGTTTCATAAGATATTGTGCAGTGATTTGAATGTGATGAAACCTGACTTGGAGTGTATGTTTTCAAAAGTCATGAGTATAATTGAGTTTCAATGCAGTTTAAACTCTCTGCTTCTTGAAGGAAGATAATTGCCACATTGAACACACTCTAGAGGTGTAGAAGAGGTGGCAGGATCATGTTATTCTATTCTTTAATATTAAGCACTGGAAGTTTTTCATAGTAATTACTGCAGCACAACATAGTTTTGATTGCCAGCACTCTGAACTTGCCAGCAATCTGAACATCAAGGGTTTTGCTTGAATACAAAACACTTTATTCCTAAATTACTTGTATTACATTCCTGTGTTATATGGAAGTCAGAACTAAGGAAATACTGGGCTATCCTTGTTAGCAACATCTTAGGGAAAATAACCCTTCTTCGCTAGGATTCTTGTTGATAAATGATCATAATACTCTCCTAATGTAGTCATTGAAGATTAAAGGGATGGAGAACAGGTGAGCTCCCTGCCTCAGTGATGACTTAGACTGTCATTAGAGAGTAAGTAATATGTGTATGATATTGGTGCCCTGTAACTGGTATGTCATAGGTGTGTGTATATAAATGTTGTAACTGCATATACAGATGTTGGATTGGGAGTATTTAGTTAGTATGGGTTTTATTCTTTAAAAAATGTTCACTGTTGGTTTTACGTTCCACTCTGTTGCAGAATATATGGACCTCTCCCTCTGTGTCTAATTCTTTCTCCCAACTGCAGTTTCACTAGTGACTACTTGCTCCCTGTCACAAGTTCTTTTTAATTTAAGCTCAAGGTTTTGGCAATGGGAACAAAGCCTTTGCAACTGAATGAAAGGTTGTTAAACTATTCATAGTTGATTGACCAGCAGTTGGGCTGTTTGTAATGTTATTTTGAGAGCTCAAAGGATATGCAACCTCTTGCATATCCAAAGTGAGACTTTGCTCCTAAAGCTGAATTTTGCATATTTGCTAAATTTTTCTTGGAAATACCTTTGGGAATGTAGTAGAAAAGATGATGGGTTTTGCCTTAAGAACTGAAATGATCACAAAGCAAATACTTATATTTTGCTAGGTCTGTGGGCCTTGAACCACAGGGATCCCATCTGGTATTCAGAAGGCTTTTCCCCCCAGTGAAACTAAATGAAAACTTAAAGGTATATATTGTAACTGTAATAAAGAACTCAAAGGAAAAGGTGTTTCGGTTAGAACAAATAGGTTTGAAATGATGAACAAATACTTCTGTGGATTTTTCAAAGCCACTTACTCTTCTTTCTCATTTCCACCCCCCGACCTAGTTTGAATATCATTCACTGTGACTATTCCAACCCAACTACTGAGCTTTCTGCCTCCTGGGAATCCTCATTGTCAGCTAGCACCTTAAGAAAAATGTGTCTGCAGGGACATTTAGGCATATTCCAATAATGCCACATGAATGTAGCTTTTACAGTTTAAAAAGCAAGTAAAAATATATTGATTATATTTTGTGTTGTACATAATGATTTCAGAAAGCAGATATTTAGGTTGTGGAATTGGCTTATTATGCTAACCAGAGAGCAGATGGCATGGTGCCACAGACGTATAATTTTACTTAAAGGGACTTTTAAGGTTTTGATGTGTTTTCTTTTCCTCTTATTTCCCTGATGGCTTCTTTTCATTGAAGGGTAACTTAAGGAGACCTGGTAGCAATTTTACTGCCTTCCCCTGACAGTTTGAAATAATAGCTTGGTCTTTGGTTGCACTGATCTTCTACCAGTCAACTCGATTCTGGTTTTTGTCATGTGGCAGAGAATTTTTAAAAAAAGTGTTAGTAGTATGTTTTAAGAAGTGGACTCTTTTATATGCCTCAATTAGCAACAGACGACAAAGTTCCAATTGGTCACACTTTCATAAACTCCTGGAAGTCACTGTTTGTCCTTTTGATTAAAGAAAACTCCTGGTTTAGTTTCTTAGGAAAAGCACATCTGGCCCTCTGGCCGCTTTTGGTATACCTTTTTGTCCTTCGCATTAGTCACTGAAGGTTCAAAGGTTGTGTCTAAGTTGTTCCTAGTTAGGTTAGAAAATTTTCCCCATGCTGGAGGAAATGTACTTTTTTTTTTTTAAACTACACTCATCATGTGTTTGGATTCAGCTGGCATAAAAGTACCTTTTGTTTTTGTACCTAGATTTTACAGTTTTATCCATTATTCACCTCACACATCATCAGGATGAGTTGGAAAGCATCTTCTAACTTTTTTTTCCAAAGCGTGCATAGCCAGACCAGTTTACTTCTGGATTTCCTGTCACTTCCTTGGCTGATTTTATGGATGGCTCATGTTAAAAACAACAAAAATGTTTGAACTGGAAGGGTTGAAGCCTTGGGTTTTCATTCTTCATGGAGAACTGTTTATTTGTGTGTGGTTCACCACAGTACATGGATAATGCTATCAAATCTGTGCTTTATTATAGGCTTATGACTAGCACAGCCGCACTTTAGTTATGTGTTCCCGTGCTTTAGTTATTTGCCAATTCTTTTGTGATGGAAATGAAATTAGAGCTGAATCTTTGCAACGAAGGGGAAAATAGGCACAACAAATAGAAACTATCCCTTGAGCCAGTTAAGAAGTAAGCAGTGGTGATTAAACATGTTTTTTTTTTTTCAAAATAAGTGAAACACAGAGGAAACTACTTCCTTTTAGCTTTTCTGTGAAGTTGTGTGGAAGATGAGCTCAACATTTTGAGAAGTGGAGGCTGCAGCTAGATTTTATCCCCTTGTATCGTTTGACATCTTCAGTAATTGAAAAGCGATTCGTATTCCCAAATTTTTAAACTTCTCTAAAGGTGTAATTTGAGTTAAGTAATATTGTTTGTTTCTGCCCCCAAAAGGGAGCAACATGATGTTAAAACAGAGCAGTTGAGCCTCTCCGCATCCAACTCCATTTGGTCAATTGTCTCCATTTACATTCCCTGCCCAAATCTTTCACCAGCCTTTCCCATGATGCCGCAGCAGATGCCAGACACTGAAGTAGAAAGGGAGCAGCTGTTTCCAAACATTACTCCATTGCTGTATTATCCTCCACAATCTGCTTTCTTTTGCTCTCCCCTTCCCCCATTCTTAAAATAAAGAAGCCTTCTCTCCCTTTGACTTTTGCATCCTCCAGTTTATCAGTGTGCAGGTTTTCTATCTTATCAGTCGCACTGGTTTCTTCAGCAGGTCCCTTTATTGTTTTCGCTATGGGAGCAGATGGAGGGCCCTGGGCTCCTGGGGGCGTGGCCGCTGGCACCTCGGGCCCGGGGCTGCGCGTTCCCGACGGGGCGGCGGGGGCGTGCAGCCGGGAACGCGCCCTTCTTCCCGCCAGGGACCCGTTTATGGCCCTGAGCGCTGTAAATCTGTCAGCTCTTCACGACGCCTTCACCTCTTTCTTCATTTGCTCCAGCTTCTAGTTTGACAACGTTCCCCTGAGGCAGAATTCTAATCTGCTTCCAATTAGTTGCAAAATGTGACTGAAATTTCCACATTATGACTGCTGTTTTACTTGCACGCACACATCTAGAAACAAATTAATGCTCTTGAATATTTATTTTTTGAGCCCTTGGATTTACTTTAAGAGGAAGAGTTTCCAACTGTTTGGAATGACTTCCAGGATTTGCATTTTTTCCCGAAAGCCGAATATACTGGGTACATTAAAACAAAACAAAGCAACTATGGTTGCCCCCCATCACTTAATAAGACTTTTCCATCTTTTCAAGATTTCCCAAAATGTATTGCATATGTTTAAGTAATGCAAATAAATTTTGTAGTATTTCTAAAATAAAACAAGGATGTTTGGCTAAGGAACGGTCCCTATGCAGTGTTTTAATAAAAGAGAAATATACAGACACATTTCCTTCTAAATATAGTTTAAGTATACTTTGGCCAAAACACAAAGACTTTTGTTCCACACGTTTAAATTCTTTCATTCAATATTCAAAAGCTGTAAACCCAAATAAACGAATTGAGTGATTAATTGGCTTGGCACAAATCTAAGGGTAGCATTAAATAAGTTACTGTGGGCATTAATGTGTACCCAAGTTTTTGTGTAGGTCTCTGGAGCACACCCTCCCTCAGCGAGCGGCTGGGGTGGTTGTACTGAGATCAGTATAGTAGGTGGGTTCCTGTGACTTTGGTCTTCCCAGTCCCTCCGTACGCCAGTGTTAGGAGAATGGACCTAGTTCTGGGCTTCGGGGTGGTTCTGTATAGAGGGTGATCATCACTTATCACCCCAACTCCATTTCCTCTCTTTCAGTGATTTTTTTTAACAAAGATGTTGATCCCCCTGATTATATGTAAATATTAGAGTTGTTTAAATCTTGGTTGCTGAGAATGTCAAGTTAAGACAACCATTTTATTACTTGCCTTAAAGACTGCTTTCTCAAGTACTGGAGAATTTTAGTACCAAGGCAGTGGATTAGTATTTGTGAAAAGGTGCTACTCTTAATGTAAACGGCGAAATTTACTGGTGCCTTTTATAGTAGAATTTAGTCCTCAAGCATCTTGGCAGATTGATATCAACAGTAATAATGGGCTTTAAAGAGGTGTGAAGGATTTTATTGATGGTAAAGTGGTTATGTTGATCGCATCACTGTGTATTAGTTTCTGAGTAAGAACTGCACATGTAAATGGATGCATGAGTTTTTTTTAAACATCTTTATCATATATAATCATAAAACCCTATATTGATTGATTTCTAATGCTCTTTTATGTGCCACTTTGAATCTCTAATCAGGAGGTGGAGAATTTATTTCATTTTGTTTCAACAAAACCTATTCAAAATTATTTCTTAGATATATAGGGTATATGTTATTTAAATGGTTTTCTAAAAACTTATTTTTAGATATGCCAGAATTCCACAAAAGAAGTCGGAGTGCTCTTTGTATTGCTTCCTTTCTTCTTACTCAATGACTAGTAGTAGAAAAAAACAGCCAGATTGAAATCCTTAAAAATTTAAAATGTTGGGCCTTCAGATTGCAGAGACCTCCTGGGTTAAAAAAATGAAAAAATTAGTGGCCCTGTAGTGAAATGCTCACAATAGCAATGATTGTGGTAGCCCCTCAAGTCCTGGGGTTCACTAATTACCCTTTAATGAGGTCAGTCTGCCCCGGCTTTTTCCCTACCTTGGGAGGAAAAGCACACAAGACAGTTGGAGTTCAAGTGGATCTTGCTGTATTTGCAACTTAGCATAACTGCTTTGAAAGCCCCCAGGGTGCTTAATTGGGGCCTGGGCATTTTTGTTTGGGGAGAGACTACACACAGCTCCTCATTGTGCTTGTAGAAGCCACTGTGCATCTTGGAAGCATTACATGCTTTTGTTGATGGTGCATAGTTTTATAAACTCCAAATGAGCTTATTGCTTTTTAACCATTGGGAGAGCTAAATAATGGAAGAACCTAGAAGTCTTTGGGTTGGGTAGCCGCCAAACAGAAAAAAAAAAAAAAAAAAAAAAAGAGAGAGAGATAGAGAGAATGAATGGTTTAATTGGAGAGCAAACCATTTGTTTGCAGATTAAGATTTACTTGGTCGCCAAATCCTATGGATGAGGTGAAAGAATGAGGCCGTAAGGTACAGAAATTGAATGCCCAGTGTTATGTTTTGTGATCATGCTCAGCTGTTTTTACCCTTTTTTTTTTTCACAAAGAAGGCAAAAGAAGAATGAATTGTTTAATGGAGAGAACTGCCTAGCCAAGTGCATCTTTTAAGCTGTATAGAGGGAGGGAAGAAGGTGGGGAGGCAGATTATTTCTGTGCTCCCTGGTCAGGAAGCAAAACTCTCAAGGTTCTTTTAGCTGAGAGAGGGGCTAGAAGACTTGCTGAATCTTCCTGTTTGCTCACTTAAGGAGGAATGGTGGTGGTGGAGCTAGGGAGTAAAAAGTAGAAGAAAGGTGTGTGGGAAAGAGGGTGGTTGGGGTAGAGCTTTTGTTGCAAGGGCCCTAGACAATGCATTCTCTTGAATAATTGGGACCATTTATAGAAATTCCCCATGATTTCATTAGTTAGTAGCCCTGTTTCTGAATAGAAAGGGACTCTCCAGCAACAGCAGTGAAGTGGTACAGCAGTTTTGGAGGGGGAAAAGCAGTTGCCTGGCAGCCTGAATGTCAGTATGTCTTTTTTTTTTTTTTTTGAACAAACAAAAAAACCCCTTTCCTAAGGACTAGAAGACCAGAAATCATGGCATTTGTCCATGTTGTAGTTGCAGTTTGTCCTTCTAATCTTATTGTGAATAAATAGGTTTCTGGAAAGACCTAGCATTATTTTCTAGAAGTATCATTCTAAACACTCCTCAACTCACTGTTTTTATTTTTACTTTAATCTTGGGAGTGAAACCCTTTATCTTAATCTGCTCTTTTGTGTATAAACTGTCTCTCTTTTTGATAACTCAGGATGCATGCCATGAAAAAGCCCATTTCTTCTGTAACATTAAAATCATTTGTTTATTGATGCATATTTGATACATTGAACTTTTAAATATCTGAATTGGCTTTAGGTGATCTTGTTTTGTTTTTCTCCTAGCTTTAAGTTCTGGTATTATTTATTATTTTGGTATCATGATCCTTTTGAAATGGCATGATTTTTGAATCCAAATAATGGCTGATAGCTTCATTTTATAGATCTATTTCTTCTGAGGGGCGGTGAACAAGAGGATTGTAGGAATTGGGGAGCAAAGAGAGTGTAAAAAATTAGGTCTAAGTAGTTTCAGTTTTGTCAAACTGCTACTTACTTTTTAATGTGCCATTGCTCATTCCTGATTCTTTCCTGTTAATATTTTCCGTATTAGTGAGGAAAGAGACTGGATTTTACTTCTGTTAATGTCTAAAACTCCAAACTTTTTTTTTGTTTTTTGAGATGGAGTCTTGCTTTGTCGCCCAGGCTGGAGTGCAGTGGCACGATCTCGGCTCGCTGCAACCTCCGCCTCCCGGGTCCAAGCGATTCTCTTGCCTCAGCCTCCCGAGTATCTGGGATTACAGACACCCACCAGCACGCCTGGCTAATTTTTGTATTTTTAGTTGAGATGGGGTTTCACCATGTTGGCCAGGCTAGTCTCGAACTCCTGGCCTCAGGTAATCTGCCCGCCTCAGCCTCCCAAAATGCTGAGATTATAGGCATGAGCCACCACTCCTGGCCTAAAACTCCAAACTTTTAAATCTTGTGTCAGTTGGCTGGGCGCGGTGGCTCACGCCTGTAATCCCAGCACTTTGGAAGGCTGAGGTGGGCGGATCACGAGGTCAGGAGTTCGAGACCAGCCTGACCAACATGGTGAAACCCCGTCTGTACTAAAAGAATACAAAAATTAGCCAGGTGTGGTGGTTCGCACCTATAACCCCAGCTACTCAGGAAGCTGCAACAGGAGAATCGCTTGAACCCGGGAGGCAGAGGTTGCAGTGAGCTGACATCGTGCCACTGCACACCAGCCTGGGCCACAGAGCGAGACTCCGTCTCAAAAAAACCCAAAAAACAATAACACTGCCATAGTCACTAAGTAGACTAAATTTGTGTAAACACATCTTTTTAAAGTTATAAAAAAAAATCATGTCTTACCAGTAGGAAAACCTGCAGATGCTCACCTACATGTGATTTCTTTGGTTGACTGAATGCTCAGTCTAGGTTTACTTAGCAAACCAAAACAAAAGTGCAAAGATAAACATGGCTTCTCTTAATATTTGTGACAGCCTAGAAGCTTTGCAATCTTGAAATTGCTCTACAGTTTTAATCCTTCCTGGAAAGAAAGCTTTTTACCAAATTGTCAGTGCCTCCACTCTATGAATGCTTCTGAGGATTTAAAAAACAACCCCCCGAAATACAAATTTATTTCAGTAAGTTTAATATGTGCTCACATGTAGCATAAAGAATGGAGAGTAAGTGCTGAGCTTTCGGCCCCTCACAATTTAATATTAACAAGAGTTCTTGTCTCTTGCTTCTCCTCTCTAACCTGTTCTGTATACTACAGACGTGGATCCTTTTTGTTGCCCATATAAAATGTGAAAGGAAAAATGCCAACCTAAGACACTCTGAAAATGATTTCTATAAACCTGTTTACACCAAAGTCTAATACTCTCTATCTTAGCTCACATTAAAGGCTTAAAGTCTCCTTTGAAACACTAGCATTTGCATCCGTAAGCCTGCTATAAATTCCTGTACATTATTTCCTTGTAAAAACCAGTCTTTTCCATTTACCTGGAGTCAGTACATCTGCAAGAGTTACTTCCAGCAGATAATCCTGTCTAGTTTTAGACTGATAGAAATTTTGTAATATCTATAGCTATATACTGGTGATTGGATGACAACACGAAATCACTTGCCCTTGTTGGATTTCAGCTCTGTAAGTATATTGGGTCTTAAACATGTTAAATTTTCCTTTTTTGACACTTAAAGTAAACTCTGAAGAGGGTGGAAGCCTTTTTACACTTGAAAAATCTAGAAAATGCCCTATGTATTCAAATCACATTGTTGCCAGTGTTTAACACATAAACACAGATCTCTTCAAATCACTTGTGCATTTGGTGAGCAGCTTGCCAGCACACACCAGTAGTAGGAGGAAGTTAAATGGTGGTGAAAAAATAGGTACTGTTTTATCTTTTGTCTGTAAAATAAATTCTGAAAGCTTTTTGAATAATTTTACTTTGGATTTGTTGTTGCTTCAGGATCTAAGGAATAATACTAATTGTACAAATCTGTGCAGTGAGGTGTAGTTGCTTCCATGTTATTTGAGCCTGAATGTGCGTGCATAATTGGAGAGATTATTGGAGAGAGAGTGTTTTGCTGTGGTAGATGTGGTTTAAATCCTAGCACTGAGCATAGCATTTACTTTCTCAGCTTACCCACAAAATCTGTGACTAATTTAGTGAATGTGAAGATTTTTGTCCAGATGGTTAGGTTTAATTGTAAAAACTGGAAAGATTTCAAAGTACCCTTTGGGGGAGTGTGGGAAACAACAAGTAAACAACAAAAAAGAAATAAAAGTAACCACAGATCACTAAATATAGCATATATGTATATTTTATATTTATAAACACACATAGATATATATACTTAAACATATACACATATAGAAGTACAGTATTTACAGTCAAGGAACAGCTTAAAGAATTTGTTGTAACAGCACGAACCAATACAACCTACAAGAGGAGTAATTTTTAATGTTTAAGGATTTACTATGTTCTGTTCTTAAGTGTTTCCTAAATGTGAGTGTTTAGCCTCTCCCGGGCTCAGAATAGGTTTCCGCTCCAGTGTGATACCACTTTGCTGCCACTCGCTATCCTTGGTTTAGGGGCATTGTTAGGTACCTCACCAAACATTAGGGCAAATGTCCCTCTCACTCAGGACCTCCATTGGCTGGTCTTCCTCTCTGGGATGCTCTTGGAGGCCTGGGCTAGCCTGTTCTTCCCAAACTGCAGCTGTGAAGCTCAAAGACGGAGTAAGCTTGTGAAAGGGACAGTGAGATGGTGATCAGTGTGCTGTGTCAGGACGAGCCTTCTTTTAAAACAGCATCCATTTCTTCTTCACACTTCTTGCATTTGATGGCCATGCCAGAATGAGTACGGTAATCAGAACTGATGCTTTTAAAGCGACTCAGGGACCTCCTCCTTCTGGTTGCTTCCTGTGCAGATGAGCGCTTAAAGGGCAGAAATTGGTCTCCTCCCCTTTTGTAAAGTTAGAATACTGCTGACCTAAATCTTGGGCCCATAAATTAGCTTTTGAAGTTGGTGGGCTAATAGGGTTCTATAGTGAATTTTATTTATGTTACTTGGAATTATAAGAAGAGAAAGAAGAGTGATGTGTCATGGGGTTTAGGAAATAGGACAGAAGGTGAGGTTATGGGGCTGTTGATAAAGTCCGCATTGTTTAAGTGGGTGGGGTTTATGGTACTAGAGTCTACAACGCAAGCAACATGGATATATTTCTTGCACTAGAGTGGAAATATGCCCAAATATTTATAAATCAACATATTTAATAATATTCAGGAACTATAGAGAATGAGCTAAATGTATATGTATTTATCATATATCAATTGCTGTCATATTTGATTATTGAGTCTTCAGCATTTAAAAATGGCTAAGGAACGAGTTTGAGGTTGTCTTGCATGGTAACGAAGATAAGCAGAAGGCCAGACATGTTGGGATAGTGATTTTCAGATTATGGAAAATCTGCGTAAGATAGGTCAAGAGAAGGTGCTTCCTGTGGAGGAGTGAGTACTGTACATGTCTGTGAGGCTATTATTATTGCCAGCAGCATGGGAGAGCTAGATAAACAAAATGTCAGCCACCCCAAAGCAGAGGTGATCTTTGCTTTGATCCCCTTGGCTAAATTCCTCCTGAAAATATCTTTCTGATATGTTCCTATCCACCTAAAGCCTATTTTTTTCTCCATTTATCAAGAGCTTTGCCCTCCAATACCAACCTATTGAATGACCCTTAAGGTGATTTTAAGATAGCACCTCAATCCCATCGTGAGTCGACTTTTCAAGACCAAGGTATGGAATTCAAAGGTAGGGACTGGTCTAATAGGAGGAGAGGCATAAGAGCTTTCCTGGTGTCTTAAATCACACCTTTGGGCAGTCATCTCTTCTGCCTATTTGTAAAGCTGTGTTTGGAGAGAACCTCCTTTACAGATGTTTCTTAAGATACTTGGGGCCCGGCACAGTGGCTCACCCCCTGTAATCCCAGGACTTTGGGAAGCCGAGGCGGGCAGATCACCTGAGGTCGAGAGTTCGAGACCAGCCCGACCAACATGGACAAACCCTGTCTCTACTAAAAATACAAAATTAGTCGGGCATGGTGGCACATGCCTGTAATCCCAGCTACTTGGGAGGCTGAGGCAAGAGAATCGCTTTAACCCGGGAGATGGAGGTTGTGGTGAGCCGAGGTCATGCCATTGCACTCTAGCCTGGGCAACAAGAATGAAACTCTGTCTTAAAAAAAAAAAAAAAAAAAAAAAGGATACCTGGAGCTGGCAACAAGATACAACTGATGAGGCTGAAGCTGTATCTGATGTGTGTGGTTTTTTTTTTTTTTTTTTGGTCTGATTTTTTTTTTTAAGGGACTTTTATAACTAAGAAGTGAAGTTCAATAAGGACCTAATAAGAAAATGAGATCTTGAGGATTGATACCATCTTGAGAGTAGTATATATGTTATATATTTCTTTTTTCCATATTTGTTAATATCTTTTTACATATACATTCATTTCTAGAATTTCTGCATATTTCTAACATACCCAATGAAATTGATTTGAGAAAGAGAAATAATAGAAGTAGTATGCATAAACTGACAAAGATACTGTGAGGGCAGCTATACAAGGTCAAGACCAACTGGAATCCCAAGGACAGAAGTCAGAAAGATAATGGATGTGATAAACTCAGTACAGCCTGTATAAGCAGTGATACTTTTTTATTTCCTCTGAAGCCTTGACTTGGGGAGAGGAGAGGGTTTTAGAGTTGACAGAGCACAGGGTTGTGAAATTTTCTATTGAAAATCCTGGCACATTTAGAACACAGTGGAGAAGAAATTTACTGGAGGAGATTTGCCCACTTGTTGCAAAACTCTGTTGCTGTCACTGTAAGACCTTTGGTGCTAGGAACTATAGGTAAAGGGATGAAGTTGAAGTGTAGGATCTCACTGTGATTTTGAAGCTCTGTTACAGGGTAGAGGCCTGTGTTAAGTACAAGCTTGAGATGGGAGAGAAAGAGCAGATACAGCAACTGATGCTGAATTGAGAGAGGATCCAAAGCCCGGAATCCCAGTTGGTTGGATGTTTGCACTTTTTTTTTGTCTGGAGATGCTTCCTAGTCTGTTTCTTGACCGACTGCACATGCTGTTAAATCCACTCAGGTAACACATATGTGTTGGGCGCACAGCCCATGTCCAGATTGGACTCGGAGTTGGGCAGAGGCCAGGTCATGCAGGGCCTTGTAGGCCATGGTAAGGAATTTGGATTTTAGCTTGAATGCGATGAGAAACCATTTCAGAATTTTGAGCAAGGCAGTGACTTTTTTTTTTTTTTTTTTTTTTAAACAAATCTTACTGTTGACTGTTGTATAGAGAATTGACTGTAGAGAGGCAAGAAGAGGACAAGGGAAATCAGTTGCAAGACTTTTTCAGTGGTCCTGGTGAGAGAAGATAGGCTTCTTTGGTAGGCATGGAAGTGGTGGGAAGTGGCAAGAAATGGTCACGTTGTCCTGAGATAATGAGGATATGGATATATGTGGAGTTGTGAAAGAATGAGAATTAAGGAAAATACCTGGATTTTGGAGGTGGATGGAATCAAGAGTTGTGACTCATTTTTGATATATCCTGTGGCTGCCAAGTGATTATGGTCCTTCCACAGGAAGGCCAGGGCTGGAGACACCTATGGGCAAATAGGTGGGCTTTAAAGTTATTGGGCTGGAAGAGGTCACCTCTAGAGTTAGTTCCAATGGAAAAGACTAGGGCCCAGAGGTGGGCTATGGAGCAGTAGGAGCCAGCGCCGTGTCCATTGAGGGGGAAGAAAACCCAGCCAGTCTGGTGTTTCTGGAAAGCAATGGAAGAAATTCTAGCAAGGAAGGTGTGATCAGCTGTGTCAATTGCTGCCAAGAAGTCAGGTTAAAATGAGACTCAGAATTGATTTTTGGTGACATTAGCACAAATCGTTTCTGGGGTAAAGGGTAGTGATGGGGAAATAAAAAGTTTGATTAGAGTGCTTGGATTTTTTGTGGGAGGTGAGAAAAAACAGGACACTATGAATATAGCACCCTTTTCTATAAGGGGCAAAGAGATCAGGGAATATCTGTCATTTTTTAAAGTGGAGAACTCTCACAGCCTGTTTGTATGCTGATGGGAATGATGAGAGAGGGGTGGAGAAGAGCTGTCCATACTAGAGAGAGAGAGGAGACAGTGTCCTGAAATAGGGTGCATCCATGGGTCTCTGGAGCTAGGACAGTCCTCCATTATAACAGGAGAAAGTCAGAGAATATGTACAGATTTAGGAGTGGTACAGTTTTTTCTAGGAAAAAACTAGAGCGTTTTCATTTTATCACTGTGCAGGGTATTGTTGCTGTGTTAAGGGATTAAAAAAAATACACATGTCATAGACAGCAGTTAAATATTCATTTCCTTGCCTCCTCCTACAGTTTAGAAGCTTTGGCCATTTTGTGTTCTGACAGCAAAAATAATTAGAATGGGGGAGGTATAAAAGCAGGTCTCAATCTGTTCTTTCATTTGTTCATTCCTTTATTCATTCCTTACTTTGTTTACCCAGCAAAAATACCTAGTAAAAATATTTCCTCAGCAAACATTTTTTTGAATGTCTATTATATGCCTAGCACAGTCTGGGTCCTGGAGGTACAGTAGTGAAGAAACCAAGTCTCTGCTATCATGAAGCTTATATTCAAATTTATTCCAGACAAATAAATATATTTTGGTTGGCGTTACGTGCTATAAGGGAGAATCAAGCAGGAGAAGGTGGTAGAAAGAGATGGTGGAAAAGAAGAATTTTATTTGTTTATGTTTGAGTAGGGACCTGAGTACAGTTAGGAGCCATTTGGCCCCCTTGTGGAGGGAACTTTTTAGACCCAGGACCTGTGTACAATCCCCCCGGGGGTCGAGGAGAGGGAGAGTGTATTTGGTGTGTTTGAGGAGACACCAGAGTGACTGAAGCTGGATGAGGGAGAGAGGAGAGTTCCAGAAGATGAAATCTAAGATGGAGCTTGAGGCCAGGCTCCAGAGAGCCTTCCAGAACCAAGTAAGACTCAGAAAGGTGGGAGAGACTGGGGGGCTTTGCGCAGAGGAGGGACAGGCTGTGACTTAAGTTCTAAACGTATCTCAGTGTGTGGGAACTGATCCTAAGCTTAACCTCTGGCTTTTGATTTCATTCTCATTTCTCAGTGGTTGAGGGAGATGATGTTACCCCGTGTGAATTATATTAACTGATTTCACATGCAAGATCGTAAATACTGAGTCCTTTTTCAGAGAGTGGACAAAATGGTACCTTTCTCTGAAGACATTAATTGAAAGAGTATTACTTTCCCCAGAGAACGTATTCCAGGTGTCTCTGGTTGTGTACACACACACACACACACACACACACGTGCTGTTGAATTAATATAGCTGATGTTTACTAAAGTTACAAATAACAAAAAATTGGAAATGATGAGGTAATAATATAAATAGAAATGCCAGTCTTTTTTTTTTTTTTTTTTTGCACTCTTTGCATACTCCCTGGGTTTGACCATGTCTCCTACTTAGGAGACTGGTCCAGAGCCCTGAGAAATTAGTTGCATTTATTACTTTTTGACTATTTTTTTTAAATTAAAAAAAGAGGTCAGAAATTGGTAAAAGTTCAAACTACACTAAAATGTTATATAATGAAAAGTAGGTTTTACTTCCCCCTTATGCCCCCCAGACTGTTCCCTAGAGCCAATTATTTTGAACAGTTTTGTATGTCCTCGAAATAGTCCCCGTATGTTCAAGAATATATATTTATATTTTTGTCCCCTTATACAAATCACAGCATATTAAAGAAACTGATCTGCACCTTTAAAATGTTCCTTTGAACATCTTTGCACATGTGTGTTTCAAAATTTAATTGCCCCCCAACTTGATTGCATCCGTTTGCATTCCCAGCAATGGTGGAACATGAATTGCCTGTAGTTTCTACAATTTAATACTGTGAGTTATAATTTTCTGGCTTTAATCTGTGCTAATCTGATAGTAATCTATTATTTTAATTTGCATTTTTCATGGGTACAAGCCATTGTATTTATTTTCCTAAATATTGATAATTTATAACCTTTGATTATCTAGTGAGTTGTTGGCCATTTCTTATTTTAAAGTATTTCAGTGTATAATAATTAAATATATAATTTTTTCATGTGTTTTGCAAATTTTTTTATGTGCTTTGCAAATATTTTTTCCCATCTCTTCATTTGTCGTTTGATTCTGTTTATGCTGTTCCTCCCCCTACTCCGTGCAAATATCTTAAACTGTATAGTCAGATTCATTGATTGATGGAGTCAGCGTCTCACTCCATCACCCAGGCTGGAGTGCAGTGGCACGATCTCTGGTCATTGCAACCTCTGCCTCCTGGGTTCAAGTGATTCTCCTGCCTCAGCCTCTCGAGTGGCTGGAATTACAGGTGCCCACCACCATGACTGGTTAATTTTTGTACTTCTAGTAGAGATGGGGTTTCACCATGTTGGCTGGGCTGGTCCTGAACTCCTGGCCTCAGGTGATCCACCCACCTTGGCCTCCCAAAGTGCTGGGATTACAGGGGTGAGCCACTGTGCCCAGCCAAACATTTTTATTTATTAACCTTGGAGTAAGAAATGTCTCCCTAAACCAATACAAAACCCCTTAGCCATAAAAGGCAATGAATTATAAATCTGACTATAAGGCAGGGCGCGGCTCACGCCTATAATCCCAGTACTTTGGGAGGCAGAGGCGGGTGAATCACCTGAGACCAGGAATGCAAAACCAGCCTGGCCAATATGGAGAAACCTTGTAGCTGGGAGTGGTGTCGCGTGCCTGTAATCCCACCTATTTGAGAGGCTGAGAACCGAGAATTGCTTGAACTGGGGAGGCGGAGGCTGCAGTGAGCCAAGATCGTGCCACTGCACTCCAGCCTGGGAAACACAGAAAGACCTTGTCTCAAAAAAAAAAAAAAAATTTTTTTTTTAAAGTCTCCTACTGCTTTTATGGTAGTTGAACTATTTTTATGGTCTTTAACTGGAAGTTATGATACATACCTTCTTGGGTTTGGGGGTCGTATTTCTACTTAAATAATTTTTGATCCAGTATACAGAATTATTGAACTCTTAATATAAATATTATTTCTTAATCATAGCTGTGCATCTGAATTATCCGAAGAGTGCTTAATTGTTTTCATTTCCACAAATATTCAGTCTCAGGCTTCCTAACCCCTATTCTGATTCTCCAACTCTAAAGGTTGGCTCCTTTGTATGCATTTAGCAAAAGCTTCAGATAGCTTATTTGAAGATATCTTCTCCAACCCTCAACCCCCACCTCCCTGCCCTTTCTCAAAAGGGAGATGTTAGGAATAGTTATTAGAATTTCTTGCGTGTGTGTGTGTGTGTGTGTGTGTGTGTGTGTGTGTGTGTGTGTATTTTAAGGGTTTATTTATAGAAAAATCATCACAGTATTGCTTTAAATATGACTTCATTAAGGTGTTTTACAGGTGGTTAATTAGTGTACTTGGTCAAATGGGAGGCAAAAGGACTAATGATTTGCAGCTCCAGCCCTAGGAATATTTACAGCCGGTAAATACACTTACTGATGTTTCCCGGAATCTTAGGGCAGAAACATCCCTGCACAAATGAATTGCTTAAGTAGTAAAGATGAGCCATAGCTTTGCTTAGTTAGCCATTTTGGTTTAGTAGAATGTAGATAATTGCCATGGAGGCAGGGGGAAACGTTTTGGGAGTGTATAAAGCATGAAGTTGTAAGTATTACTGCTATAGGTCTGATCTATGCAGGTCATCTCTTCTAGTCAGCTGGGCTTCAGAAAATTGCCATGTTGCTCTTGTGCTCTCAGTGTGGAGGTAGCCAGTAAGTCCTGCTGATGTTGGCCACATGTGGCCTTTAGGTAGATTGTTCCCTCCTGCAGACCTTTTACTCTTGATTTCTACCTGGGTCATGATCCAGGGAGAGAAGCTCTAGAACTGGGAATTGGGGGACTGGTCCCACTTGATGATTTGGCTTTGAGTTCTTTTTTTTTTTTTTTTTTTTTTTTTTTTTTTGAGACAGAGTCTCATTCTGTCGCCCAGGCTGGAGTGCAGTGGTACGATCTCGGCTCACTGTAACCTCGGCTTCCTTGGTTCAAGCAATTCTCCTGCTACAGCCTTCCTTCCGAGTAGCTGGGATGACAGGCGCCCGCCACCTCGCCTGGGTAATTTTTGTATTTTTAAAGTAGAGATGGGGTTTCACCATGTTGGCCAGGCTGGTCTTGAACCCCTGACCTCAGACGATCCACCCGCCTCAGCCTCCCAAAGTGTTGAGATTACAGGCGTGAGCCACTGTGCCCGGCCTGGCTCTGAGTTCTTTTATGACCCTTGGGCAACAGCTACTGGCTCTGAGCCTTAGTTGCTTCTTGGTTATGTTGTCTGACTATCTTTACTGTTCCAAAACAGTTGTAATTTCCCCCATTTCTATTTATTGCTCTGGAAACACATGTCGTTTATCTACACTTTTGCTGTTTTGTTCTGTGGTGTGTGAGCGCATGTTTCCCCTGCCAGCCTGGAACCCCTGAGGGCATGGATGCCATCTTATTTGTTTTTATCTCCCCAGCGCCTAGCACTGAGCCCTCTTACAGGAAATGCTCAGTCAATATTTGTTGAATTGGATTCTCTTTTAGTAGGGTTACAGAGGAAAAAAGAGCCTTAAAACTGTCTCCATGGGGTCCACATCTTTTGTCTTTTCTTCCATGTAGAGATCGTTGGCAAAAACATTGATGGGAATTATCTATCTTGCATTTATGTGACATTTTTAATTCTTTAACAGTATTGTCATCTGTATAATCAGTTATATTGCACCTGGTTTCCCCAGTTTGGTAGAGCATGCCTATTGAGTTTTAAAGAATAAAGATGACTTATTCAGAAGGGTCATGCTCTCAGAATAACAAACTGTCATGGCATCCTGTTTGCAAAAATCTGCATTAGGCAGATTTTTGTCTGATGATTTCTTTGTTATCCACATGACTTTCAGGGCTAAAATGAAATGCTACTTTTTTCTTTAAGTCATTATTCAAAAGTAAGAGAGAAGCGTTTATTATAACATATAGCTTAGGTGTGACCTTGGGAAAGTTGTTTAAACCAAGTTAATGATTTAATTTGCGGGGTGGGGGTGGGGGAGAAGATAAAGAAAAAGGAAAAAAAAGCCAGCCCAGGAGTTGGGAGTGTAATTAGATATTATGAGCTCAGGCATGAATTTGGCCCCTTTATCTCTGTTGAAATTTGTGTAAGAACATGAAGTGCGGCCCATTCTGACACTTTAATCATAGGTCATTCATAGCCATAATTGTTGTTGAAAAGAACAGTGGTTGGATTTATTTTTACCTGGAAGTTGCCCGTTAAACACAACATGTTATTAAAATTTATTTTTCCAAAAAGTATACTTTTCAGTATACATTTAACAGATTGAAGCTATACATGTTTACCATGAAAGTCTGTTTCACCTGAATGAATTCCGGTGTTGCTGTGTTAGATAGCTATAGCATGGTTGTGGTTTTTGTAGAGCCTCTACTAAGTTTTATATTTCTTACCATTCACAATTTTTGCCAGAAAAGTGGTAGAAAAAAGAAACTTCATAATCAGAAAGGTGATAGAGAAACCTCATAGTCAGATATATTATAAAAGAAGATGATGACACCTATTAACAAGAAATCTAACATCTTTTGTGGTGAGCTTCTAATACAGTATCAACAAAGCCTAGGAAGAGTTTCCTTTTTGAGACACCCCGCTTGCCCCCAAATACATTCGCTCAGATAAATTACTTACTGAGAAGGCTATTTCTTTTCTAAAATAAAAAATACAATGAATAATTTGTAATCTCTATACAGTGCCTGGCATCTAGCTGCCCAAGGAACATTTGTTGAATTCAGTAGCACCTTAAATTATGTTTAAGTACTTCCAAAGCCATACTCCTGTTGGTTGTTTTGTTATTGTTGTTGTTGTTGTTTTGACAGACTTCAACGATCATAAGAGAGTATGTCATTGCTCTGGCTCACAGGTGAAGAAACTGAGGTTTAGAATGAATGCCTGTGCTTTTAGTCTAGCAAATGTTTATTGAGTATGCATTGTAATGAAGAAGAAGCACAGCTCTTGCCCTTGAATTTGCCACTGGGTCAGTTCTCATCTCCTAGGTAGGTTAGGATTTTACTGGGCATGTATGGACTCTCTCTCCAGGAAAAGGAAGAGAGAAAGTACACAAACGCAGAAACCTTTGCTTCTGTAATTACAAGGTTTCTGAGGCCCCACAAATCTTTGAACCCCAGATTAAGAATCTTTGATCCCCACATAAAGAATCTTTGATTTAACCATTGCTTGTCAACAAGCCCTTGAATTAAGTAACTGACTTAGGGGGCAAATAGCTTAACTACTGAGAAGCAATAGGAACCCCATGCTTCTTTTTCCTCTCCTAATGTTTTTCCCACCACCCCATGCTGATTTTGAAGTGGTGAACAACAAATGAAGTAACAGGAAAACACTTTGTAAATATAGTGTTCTACAGATATGAATGCAAACAAATCTGTAAGTGGCAGGGAAACCCAGGCCACACATTTCGCAGTGTGGCTTATGTTCATACATTAGGGAGCCTGCTGGAACCCCACTAAACTGTTAGTTGCCAGCTGTTTGGTTTAGTCTGATCATTTACAAAAATATAGCAATCCTCACTGGTGTGTGTGTTAAATACAGACATCACTGAAACGAACGCTGTGCCTGTGACATACATTTTTGCAAGTGCTTTCTATGTATGGGTTGTCAGAGCTAGTTTAATTCTAATTGCAGAAATATCAGTGGGATTTATATCTGTCTTCTTCAAATAGTTGGAAAGAAAAAATGTAAGCACTTGGCACACATTTTGATTTTTGTTCTACATTGAAAAGAACCATGTTAATTTCAAGAAACTCATTAATGTGCAGGTCCGTACTAGTAGTTTCTCTTAGTTACATATTGGTGGAAGGCAGAAGTATTAAAAATGGCATATATGTAATGAGATTTTACAAAATTTCTGATTTTGAGGGTAGAGAAAAAGCCAGTGGATTTCCTATTGTGCATGTTAATTTAAAAATAATTTAATAATGACTCCATTTGTTTCATTCCAGCATTAAAAAGGGACATGGAGAAGGCTTGCCTGTCTTTATTCACCAAATAGCGGTTTTGCAGACCCTTACAAGTTCCCATATGCTAGTGAAAAACATTTTCCAAGAAATTGGCAGCATTGCACTTTGTAGCTGATGCCAGCTTCTTCCTTGGGCCAATTCAACAGAGAAGAGAGGAAAAAAAAATGCCTTGTTTTAGTGGCTGAATTACTCTGACAAGCTTTCACATCGCCCCTCCTCTTATTAATATTCTTTTTGATGTGAGCTTGTAAAACAGAGGATTGGCTGTTAATCTCCAAGATCTCAAGGGCTTTTGGCAGTGGCCCATAATTGATGTGTTCACATGGCTGTTGTCTGACTACTAATGATTAGACAGCAGTGTTATCTACCAGCTAAATCAGTGTTGCTTATAAATCACACTTGATAAACTGCAGTTTCATTTCTTCAAAGAGTTCGTACAATTCTGCATACTTTGATGGAAGTGCCAGAGGCATTTCATGATTCTTTGACAGCTTAGATTAGGTTTATTTTTCATTTCTGTTTGACAAAATATTAGACTTTTTAACGCATGTGAAAGAGAATTTTTTTGTTCCCCTAACAAGGCATTTAAAGAGTGCTAAGCAGAGAAAGATGACCTGCTTTCAGTGGGAAGATGTACAAGTTGGGATGGCAGGTCCCAGTTTTGCTTTTGCTACCTACTCCAAGGTAAATGGAATGGGGCCATGGCATCTGGTGCCATGCCACTTTGAAAGAAGAAGAGAAGAGGCCACCAGCAAGGAAGTTTGCAGAATGTGGGCCTGTGCTCAGATTGTGACAGGGTGGAGTAGTGAGAGAGCACCAATTGCTCAGCCATGTTATGTGTTGAGCCCCTGCGTCAAGGTGTGATTCTGCTTTATAGACAGGCAAGAGAAAGCAAAAAGGATTTATAAGAGGAAAAGGTGCCAGCCATAGGATTCATTTTCCTCCTTCGCTGCCCCTATAGGGACACTTGCCTGGCCACAGACACACCCAGAGTCCCCCATCTGTCCAGAACTCTGTGTACTGCAGAGATGAAACCAGGTTGCATGTCGCATGCACATGGTGGGCTTTGAGAACTTCTGCTAAGTTTTGGGTCTTTATTGGCTACAAACTCCTGTGGTCTTGAGTTAACTTTCCTCATTTATAAAACTAAAACAACAACAAAAAAGGACTAAATGATATCTAAGCTCATTTTATTGCTCTTTATTTTGCATGTCCTTGGACTGTATTGTTTCAGAGCCTCAAAAAAGCCTTTTTGCTAACATTAGTTAATCTTTGCTTAATTTTTGAGATCAAATATTAGATTGCAAAGAAATGGTTAAATCAGAATGGTTTGTGATTTTTAAAAAATGAATTTATTTATTTATTTATTTAAGGTGGAGTCTCGCTCTGTCGCCCAGGCTGGAGTGCAGTGGCGCAATCTTGGCTCACTGCAATTTCCGCCTCTTGGGTTCAAGCAATTCTCCTGCCTCAGCCTCCCCAGTAGCTGGGATTACAGGTGCTTGCCACCATGCCTGGCTAATTTTTTTTTTTAATTTTTAGTAGAGACAGGGTTTCTCTATGTTGGCCAGGTGGGTCTCGAACTCCCGACCTCAGGTGATTCGCCCACCTAGGCCTCCCAAAATGCTGGGGTTACAGGCATGAGCCATTGCTCCTGGCCAGCAAAAATGAATTTTAAAAATCACATTTCTTTTAAGAGAAGTTTATATAATTTTAAAATGTGTCAGAGGGTAAATATTTAATCAAAATTTACTTTATTTTGAGATGGAGTTTTGCTGTTGTCGCCCAGACTGGAGTGCAATGGTGTCATCTTGGCTCACTGCAACCTCCGTCTCCCAGGTTCAAGTGATTCTCCTGCCTCAGCCTCCTGAGTAGCTGGGATTATAGGCATGCACCACCATGGCCCGGCTAATTTTGTATTTTTGTAGAGACGGGGTTTCTCCAGGTTGGTCAAGCTGGTCTCCAACTCCCGACCTCAGGTGATTCGCCTGCCTCGGCCTCCCAAACTGCTGGAATTACAGGCGTGAGCCACCATGCCCGGCCAAAATGTACAACTTTTACTCAGAATAAAATTATGTTCTGTGACCAAGATTGGGAGTGGGGCTAATAATAACTTATTAAAGTTTAAAGAGTTATTAGAGCTCTAGAATGCAAGAATGCAGGAGAATGCACTTAACACTAAAGCTACCTGAAAAAATTTCACCTATCCTACCCTACCCCACTCCACCAAAACAAAAGTCATGTAAGATTTAACTGAGTACTTCCTTTTATATCCAGTACTTTTAGACCTTAAATCTAGGTGGCAAGTTTATTTCCCAACTTCCTAAGAGTGGCTTTGACATGAGCACTACTTTTTCCTAGTATATTTTAGGGCTGTAATTAAAATAAGCACTATAGTCAGGGAATAAATGTTTATTGATAAGTATTAACATTGATGAACAAAGGTGCTTAACTAAGCTGCTTATTTAAATGACTTGTGGTTGAAGGAAATCCCCTCTTTTTTTTTTTATTAAATGAAACAATTTAAATTTAAGTTGTTTTGGTTATGGTTATTAGATTTTAATGTGCTATGGAAAAATACCCATGATTAACTTAGAGAAGATAGCCATTCAGTGATTTAAATAGATGCTTCATTTAGTTTTGATACGTAAAGCAACTATATTAGAGTTTCTTTCTTTTCTTTTTTTTTTTTTTTTTTTTTGAGACGGATTCTCGCTCTGTCGCCCAGGCTGGAGTGCAGTGGCGCGATCTCGGCTCACTGCCAGCTCCGCCTCCCGGGTTCAGGCCATTCTCCTGCCTCAGCCTCCCCAGTAGCTGGGACTACAGGTGCCCGCCACCACGCCCGGCTAATTTTTTGTATTTTTAGTAGAGACAGGGTTTCACCGTGTTAGCCAGGATGGTCTCCATCTCCTGACCTCGTGATCCGCCCGCCTCGGCCTCCCAAGGTGCTGGGATTACAGGCGTGAGCCACCGCGCCCGGCCTATATTAGAGTAATGCAGCTATAAAATATGAGAAAAATGCATTAAAAGTTATGGAGTATGGTTTTCATTACGTAAGATATGTATGCATAAGTAAGGGCTGGTTGGTAATATTAAAAATAAAAATAATGATAACATTTGAAAAGATTTTTTACACCACTTAAAAATAATATTTTCTGTTTAAAAGCAGTATACGTACATGTATCTATGAGCTTTATGAAGTGTGTATATTACCATTATGGCAAAAAATAAGCATGCATTTTTTAATTTTAGAAGATAATAGTTTTTCTTGACTGATTTAAATCATGATTCAAATCAACTTGATTTAAATGTAGTCTAGATAATGCTAAAACTATATTGCAGGTGTTTGTCAACTAGCTAGAAATTATTTTAATGGTTAAGGGAGTGCATAATAGAAATAATTATTTTGCTGCAGATATGGCAAGCTCTGTCACCCGTGGGGTGCTTGTACTTGGATATTAGACACATTTGTAAAAATAAATAATAAATATTCTGGAAACGTGATGCCAAGAGAGCGTGATCCTGTTTACCACCCCTGCTATCCTTCATTTCTTTGTGGCATCATTTTTTTTTGTGTGTTAAAGAGTAAATGAGCTGACTTGGTAACTGTGCAAGAATAAATGGTTAATAACATTTATTTTTATTTACATTTGGGCATTCTTTTGAGACCATTTTCATAGAGGTTGTTTCATTTAATTCTTGAAGTACCCCTATAAAATAGCTGAGGAAGCATTTTCATAGAGTCCATTTCATTTGATTCTTGAAGTACCCCTATGAAATAGCTGAAGCAAGCATTCTTAATTCTTATGGATGTTAACACTAGAAGCAGAAGATCCTGATCTCATTCTTAGGCTGGGATTTCTCCTAGGATGTCAGCTTTTAGAAGAAGAAAAATCACTGTTACCTCCAAATAAAATCTTACTATGTAGTTGGTTCTAAAGAACCTTAAATATTCAATTATAAATTCATCCCCAGGTATTTTGAAGTGTTTCATTTAATTTGAAAACTGTCATCTGGTTTTCAGAGACTACAGCAGTATGTTTTTAATGTGTTGGTTTAGCCATGTGACAAATTAAGCAAGCCCTATGAACATGTGTTACTGAGATTGGTATTGGCAAGGACAATAATAACTAACATTTGTTGAGCACTTATATGATAGAGATACTACGACGGGCTTTATGTAGGATCTCTTGTTTGATATGTCTATTACATTAAATACAATTAGGTAATACTATAATCTCCACTTTATAGGTGAGGAAATTGAGGCTTAGAAAGGTTAAGTAAATTTTCAAGATTATACTAGTAAGTAAATGATCTGAGATTGAAGCACAGAGACCACACTCCTATTTATTACACTATATTACCCAGTTCAAAAGCATTAGTGAGACATGTGATGTGTGACATTGACCTGTCATCCTCTGTGAGAAGTAGCTTCTGGGACTGATGGTCTTAGTTGTGCATCCATGACTAGACTTCTGGATGAAAGAACTCCAAGTTTCTAGGAGGGCTTGTTTCATTTCTAGTCCTCAACAGAATGTGTTTGAGAACTTGATTTTTTCATGTAATTCATTCACTTATGGGGCAATTAAGATAAAATATCCTGGTTTTCAAACTGAAAATGTTACCAAAAACACATTGCAATTACATAGGATGGTTGTTTCTTCTTTTGGGAATAGAGACGTATCATAGATTGACAATGTTGTTTTTTTTAAAAAAGTTTACTTCTTTGTCAGCTCCGTGAAGGGAGGGATCTTGTCTGTCTTGGTTGTCATTAGCACCCAGCACAATGGCTGGTATAATAAAAAGATGTTCAATAAATATTTAATGTTTTATGTTATGACTGCTTAAGTTAGAACTGGAATGTGGCTCCTCATATCTCTTTTGGTTTATGACTCCTAGGTTTTTTTAAGAGAGTTAGGTAGTAGTAGGTACATTTATTATTATTTTTCATTCAGAGATGGATCTATATGTTTACTTTTAAAATCTCCTACACTTCTGTCCACTCCCTACTTCCTTTTTCACTTCCTTCCTGCCCTGTTCCAACATACTGTTAACTTCCCCTCCCCCTCTCCACCAACAGATATTAACGTCCAAGAGTGAACCTAAATGAGCTCTTGAATTCAGTAGAGCAAGGATTGGCAAATTTTTTCTGTAAATGGCTGATAGTAAATACTTTAGGCTTTGCAGGCCAAGAGGCAACATCACGGATATTATGTAGGCACTTGGATAACAAGAGAGAAAACAAATTTCCACAGAATTTTTTAATTGACAAAATTTAAAATCCAATGACAATTATTGAGCACAATTTTTGGTAATACAGATCTACTGATGAGAAGTATGAAATTCTTTTTGTGGGAGAGAATAACAGCACTACTGCAGTAAGCCTGTCTGTCTTTCAGGTTGACCCCCTGTTTACAGTGCCAGCGCCACCACCGCCGATTTCCAGCAGTCTCACGCCTCAGATTCTACCCTCCTACTTTTCCCCATCTTCATCCAATATTGCAGCACCGGTTGAACAGCTTTTGGTTCGGACTCGTTCTGTGGGTGTCAATACATGTGAAGTTGGAGTAGTGACAGAGCCAGAGTGTCTTGGGCCCTGTGAACCTGGGACCAGTGTGAATTTGGAAGGGATCGTGTGGCATGAAACAGAAGAAGGTAAATACAATTTATTTTTATATATTTCCCGATATGATCCTTTTTCATCCCCTGCCTCCTGCAGGTGTCCTAGTGGTCAATGTCACGTGGAGGAACAAAACGTACGTGGGAACCCTACTGGACTGCACCAAGCACGACTGGGCCCCTCCCAGGTATGAACAGGGCCTTTTATTTCTCTCCTTCCCTCATTTTCACATCTGTTACTTGCTTCCATAGGTTTTGTGAGTCACCGACAAGTGACCTGGAGATGAGAGGGGGCCGGGGCAGAGGGAAGAGAGCGAGGTCTGCTGCTGCTGCCCCGGGCTCCGAGGCCAGCTTCACAGAGTCCAGAGGGCTGCAGAATAAGAACAGAGGGGGGGCCAATGGGAAAGGGAGGCGGGGCAGCCTCAATGCCAGCGGACGAAGGACACCCCCAAATTGTGCTGCTGAGGATATCAAAGCCAGCCCTTCCTCCACCAACAAAAGGAAAAACAAGCCTCCAATGGAGCTGGACCTGAACTCCAGCTCTGAGGACAATAAGCCTGGAAAGCGTGTCCGCACAAATTCCAGAAGCACTCCCACTACCCCTCAAGGGAAACCAGAGACTACTTTTTTGGACCAAGGCTGCTCTTCTCCAGTGTTAATCGACTGTCCCCACCCAAACTGCAACAAAAAGTACAAGCACATTAACGGCCTGAGGTACCACCAGGCTCATGCACACTTAGACCCAGAAAACAAGCTGGAGTTCGAGCCTGACAGTGAGGACAAGATCTCGGACTGTGAGGAAGGATTGAGTAATGTGGCACTTGAATGCAGTGAGCCAAGCACAAGTGTATCTGCTTATGACCAGTTGAAGGCACCGGCATCCCCTGGTGCTGGAAACCCACCTGGGACCCCAAAGGGAAAGAGAGAGCTGATGAGCAATGGCCCAGGTTCCATTATTGGTGCTAAAGCTGGGAAGAATTCTGGCAAAAAGAAGGGCCTTAACAATGAACTGAACAACCTTCCAGTAATCTCCAACATGACGGCTGCGTTAGACAGTTGCTCGGCAGCAGACGGCAGTTTGGCTGCTGAGATGCCTAAACTGGAAGCAGAAGGATTAATTGACAAGAAAAATTTAGGAGATAAAGAAAAGGGCAAAAAAGCTACCAACTGCAAAACGGACAAAAACCTCTCTAAACTGAAAAGTGCCCGGCCCATTGCCCCTGCCCCAGCCCCCACTCCCCCGCAGCTAATCGCTATACCCACTGCAACCTTTACAACGACCACCACTGGGACAATACCCGGACTGCCCTCCCTCACAACAACTGTTGTTCAGGCTACACCAAAGAGTCCTCCGTTAAAACCCATTCAACCAAAGCCCACAATTATGGGAGAGCCCATCACCGTGAACCCAGCTCTGGTGTCACTCAAAGACAAAAAGAAAAAGGAGAAGCGAAAGCTAAAGGACAAAGAAGGGAAAGAGACGGGAAGCCCAAAAATGGATGCCAAGCTGGGGAAACTAGAGGACTCCAAGGGGGCCAGCAAAGATTTACCTGGGCATTTTTTAAAGGATCATCTCAACAAGAATGAAGGGCTGGCAAATGGACTGTCGGAGTCTCAGGAGAGCCGCATGGCCAGTATCAAAGCTGAGGCCGATAAGGTTTACACTTTCACAGACAACGCTCCCAGCCCTTCCATAGGGAGCGCCTCGAGGCTGGAATGCAGCACTTTGGTGAACGGGCAGGCACCAATGGCACCTCTGCATGTGTTGACCCAGAATGGGGCAGAGAGTTCAGCTGCAAAGACAAGCAGCCCGGCCTATTCAGACATATCTGATGCTGCTGACGATGGTGGTTCTGACAGCAGGTCGGAGGGTATGAGATCAAAGGCCAGTTCCCCATCAGATATTATTTCTAGTAAGGACAGTGTTGTAAAAGGGCATTCTTCAACTACAGCACAATCATCTCAACTGAAAGAGTCCCATTCTCCCTATTACCACAGCTATGATCCTTATTATTCTCCAAGTTACATGCACCCTGGGCAGGTCGGTGCCCCTGCAGCTGGAAATAGTGGGAGCACGCAGGGAATGAAGATCAAGAAGGAGTCTGAGGAAGATGCTGAAAAGAAAGACAAGGCAGAGCAGTTAGATTCTAAGAAAGTGGACCACAATTCTGCATCCTTACAGCCTCAGCACCAGTCGGTGATCACACAAAGACATCCTGCCCTGGCTCAGTCACTTTATTATGGCCAGTATGCATATGGGCTCTATATGGACCAGAAGTCTCTGATGGCCACCAGCCCTGCCTATAGACAGCAGTATGAGAAGTACTATGAGGACCAGAGGCTGGCAGAGCAGAAAATGGCCCAGACTGGGAGAGGAGACTGTGAAAGGAAAAGTGAGCTCCCCTTGAAAGAGCTGGGCAAGGAGGAAACTAAACAGAAAAATATGCCATCGGCCACAATCTCAAAAGCTCCCTCTACTCCGGAGCCTAACAAAAACCATTCTAAACTAGGGCCATCAGTGCCTAATAAAACTGAGGAGACAGGTAAATCGCAGCTTCTCTCCAATCACCAGCAGCAGCTTCAGGCCGACAGCTTCAAAGCTAAGCAGATGGAAAACCACCAGCTTATTAAGGAGGCTGTAGAAATGAAGTCTGTCATGGACTCTATGAAGCAGACAGGTGTAGACCCAACCTCGAGATTTAAACAAGTAAGATTGTGGAGCGTGGCCCCAACAGGGAGTGGGTTTTTTTTCTTTAAAACAAAAAAATCAGGACCCAGATTCAAGAACATGGCATCATTATGTATACCAGCCCAAATATCTGGATCAGCAAAAGTCAGAAGAACTTGATAGAGAGAAGAAATTAAAAGAGGATAGTCCGAGGAAAACTCCTAATAAAGAGAGTGGTGTGCCCAGCCTTCCTGTATCGTTAACAAGCATTAAAGAGGAGCCCAAAGAGGCCAAGCATCCTGATTCTCAATCAATGGAGGAGAGCAAGCTGAAAAATGATGATCGAAAGACTCCTGTGAACTGGAAGGACTCTCGGGGAACAAGAGTGGCTGTCTCCTCACCCATGAGTCAGCATCAGTCATACATACAGTACTTGCATGCTTATCCTTACCCACAGATGTACGACCCCAGCCATCCTGCATACCGGGCTGTTTCTCCCGTCCTAATGCACAGTTATCCTGGTACGTGTTGTCGGTTCTGACTATATTGGAGGAACTTGATGTGGCATTTGTTGTTTATCTGCAGGGGCATATCTCTCTCCAGGATTTCATTATCCTGTTTATGGGAAGATGTCAGGGAGAGAAGAGACAGAGAAAGTCAATACCAGCCCTAGCGTCAACACGAAAACAACCACTGAATCTAAAGCACTGGATTTGCTCCAGCAGCATGCTAACCAATACCGCAGCAAGTCTCCTGCTGTAAGCCTCCTTTTGTTGTTATTTAAAAGTACTGAAGGGGGAAAATTTCTCTTTTCTGTTGCAGCCTGTGGAAAAGGCTACAGCTGAGCGGGAACGGGAGGCAGAAAGGGAAAGGGATCGCCACTCCCCCTTCGGCCAGCGGCACCTGCACACGCACCACCACACCCACGTTGGCATGGGTTACCCGCTAATCCCGGGTCAATATGACCCTTTTCAAGGTCAGCAGCTCTATCATTACTGTGTCTTTGTCATCACAGACACTCTACATTTTTTCCCCATTAGGCTTGACCTCTGCTGCCCTTGTTGCCTCTCAGCAGGTGGCTGCCCAGGCATCTGCATCTGGAATGTTTCCTGGACAAAGAAGGTAAATATCCTCTACATTTTTAATTAGTTGTAACCGTGTGCTAAGGTTTGCTTTTCTTTTGCAGAGAATAACAAGATTGGACATGTACATTGTCATGTGACTGGATCACATGGGGAAGCGCTTTATACAGACATCAGTTCCATGGTGTTAATTTGAAATGCCTTAATGGCAGGCAAAAACCAGTCATTTCATTTTTGTAAATTACAGATTTTATCACAGAGTAACAAATGTTGCTGTAATTAAACTTCTGTTTTATATATATATACGTATACATATCTGTATATATACATATATATATATATAAATATAAATATATTCTTTACTTTTTGTATCAGTAACCAGGCTCGCACACACAGGGTCTGCTGCCACGTCGCAAACCACTCAGTAAAGGAAATTAAAAATGTATTTGTCATGTTAAAAAGTGTTAGCCACAAAAGGCTACTTACTTTCTTTTCCTTTTCCTTTAAAATTGTAAATAAATAATGTTATGTATCAGTGTGCCTGAACCTTGCATATCCTTCACATATTTCCCATAAGCCCCTCAGAAAGGCTAACTGTGATGATGACACTTTGGTACAATTTAGATGTCTATTTGGTGGCTCCTGTTAAAGACGCACCAGTGTAAAATGTTCCTGTAGTCACTGTTTGTACTTGTGTATTGTGGAAAAAGTACTTTTGGAAGGCATGGGGTTGCCAGTACCACAAAAACTGTGTTGTATATAATGTAAAGATTAAAATGGGGAAATAATGAGCATCTGTGAATAATGAGGTGTCATTTTTTGATAATCTTGAATGGCAAATAACCCAATAGCCTGCGTACCAGAGACATCTGTGATTGTTCTATTACTTGAATAGTTCTACAGTCTTTTTTTTTTTTTAATGTTTACAATTATCCAGTTTTAGAAGAGAGAGACTTTAACGCCATTGCCTGGTTACTTGTTTTATGCTGTAATCTAGTTTATTTTATGTAAAATGTATATTGAATGCTTTCCTTTTTTATACCTGCCTTAAATAATTTGGCAATCAGAATTAAAAAGTTTTTTTTTTTTTAAATAATGGCTTCTTGTCTGTCTCATGTTATTTTCTAC